ATTCGAGTTTTCTTTTTAATTTATTGCTTTTTTGAGATGGGGCATCAGTATGTTGCCCAGGCTGAAGTGCAATAGCAGTATCTCTGCGAGACTCTGTCTCAAAAAAAACCCATTAGAGTCTTCACCTTAGGATGGACTAGGGCTATGGCATACTGGTAAGCATTTAAAAATAAAGGGGTATGATGGCCCGGATTTGCATTATCTGAGTAATGGGAATACTCCAACCCAGTCCGATTTCAAGGTCCCAGTGAGGTTACTGAATTCGAAGCTCAGAAGGTATGCGCCTAGTATTCCCACCATACGAATACAAGCGAGGTAAGTAACCTCAAAAGCATCGATAACAGTAAAATAGTTACAATACCTGTTACGCCTTTAGTATCCATTACCTTCGTTTAATTTAACTGTCAGTTTACATAACAAAAGAGTCTTTTAAGGCGTAAGCGCGCTCCTGGGGAGGGTATGGGGCTGTTGGCAGGGAAAGCAGCTTTTCGATCGTATAAATGCTCTTTGTGCCCAGACTGCCCTCTATAAATCAGCACTATCAACCCTGTCCAGAGACTTGCCCATGACCTCCAAGAAAACACTTTATTCATACTACTCCTAGCGTGCGCTCCTACCCGCCCCAGGGACTTCAGTCTTCCGGGGGAGGGATAACTACTTGGGGACACGGAGCACTGCGTACGCCCTGGGTCATGTGGGAAGGATGACCGCAAAGCCTCCAGTCGGCGCGCGGGTTCCGGGGCTGAGGGGCTGAGGGGCCCAAGGCGATAACCGGGATCCGCTCCGGCCGCGCTCCTCTTGCCTTTGAGAAGCCCCGGAAGTGGCCCGGCTGTTGGCCGCAGCGGGAGGTCTTCGGAAAGAAAAGGCCGGAACCAGAAGATAGACTCAACAGCGATGCCCTACCCGGACCCCGCCGGCCTCACACCCCGGCCAGCCAGCCGCCAGTAGTGCGCACCGCCTCCTCCCCAAGCCCCGCCCTGCGTCCACCCCAGGGGTTAACTCGCACGCGCGCTCTTGTGGCGGAGGTAGAGTGCGCCGTCCAGGGCTAGAGCAAGCGCGGCCCCGCGGCCCGGAGCCATGCTGAGGAGCTGCGCCGCGCGCCTCCGCACGCTGGGGGCTCTGTGCCTGCCGCCAGTAGGCCGGCGCCTGCCGGGAAGCGAGCCGCGACCCGAGCTGGTGAGTCTGGGCACCCTCGGGCATGGGGCGGGTTACTTACTTTTCTTTTTCTTCTGTCTTTTAGAGGTCATTTTCTTCTGAGGAAGTCATTCTTAAGGACTGTTCTGTCCCCAACCCCAGCTGGAACAAGGACCTAAGACTGCTCTTTGACCAGTTTATGAAGAAATGTGAAGACGGCTCCTGGAAACGTTTGCCTTCATATAAACGTACACCTACTGAATGGATTCAAGACTTCAAAACCCATTTTCTTGGTAGAAACAGCCACTTTCCCATTAATATATCTTTCTCATTTGCCATCCACCTCATTTTCTATAGACCCAAAGCTTATGAAAGAAGAACAAATGTCACAGGCCCAGCTCTTCACCAGAAGCTTTGATGATGGCCTGGGCTTTGAATACGTGATGTTCTACAATGACATTGAGAAAAGGATGGTTTGCTTATTTCAAGGAGGCCCTTACCTGGAAGGACCACCTGGGTAAGAATGATAGCCTGAAAGTGTGGATCTAAAAACATTTCTCCTCCACTCCTGTTGTAACTAGATTCATTCATGGAGGTGCCATTGCAACCATGATTGATGCTACTGTTGGTATGTGTGCAATGATGGCTGGGGGAATCGTCATGACTGCCAATCTCAACATCAATTATAAAAGGTAAATTCACAGTAATTCTCTATTTATCCTTATGATTTTTTTCCTTTTTCATTTTATTCTGCAGACCTATCCCTCTTTGTTCTGTTGTTATGATAAATAGCCAACTTGATAAAGTTGAAGGAAGGAAATTTTTTGTTTCCTGTAATGTTCAGAGTGTTGATGAGAAGACCCTATACTCAGAGGCGACAAGTAAGAAGCTGGTCTTATCTCTTTCTTGGGGTTATAATCATCTGCTGTTATTTTGTTTGTTTAGGCTTATTTATAAAGCTGAATCCTGCTAAAAGTCTGACATAAAGAGCTGCTGGTGAACTCCATCTCATTCTCGCCCCTCCAGAAGAAGCAGTTGTCCCCCAAATACTCTGCTCCCTCACTGCTGAATCCCTGTAGGGAGAAGCCTGCCAACAGTGACCTTCCGAAACAGCCTTCTGAATACAAAGAGGATTCAGTTTCCATCTTCTCAACTTTTTAACACAGAAATACTTCCTGCGAGCATATCGACAACTCTCGGGCCAGGCGCTGTGGCTCACACCTATAATCCCAGCACTTTAGGAGGCCGAGGCAGGCGGATTGCCTGAGCTCAGGAGTTCAAGATCAGTCTGGGCAACACGATGAAACTCCGTCTCTACTAAAATACAAAAAATTATCCAGGCATGGTGGCGTACGCCTGTAGTCCCAGCTACTCAGGAGGCTGAGGCAGGAGAATTGCTTGAACCCAGGAGGAAGAGGTTGCAGTGAGCCAAGATCATGCCACATCACTCCAACCTGGGCAACAGAACAAGAACCCATCTCAAACAAACAAACAAACAAAAAAAAAAAACTCTTGTCTCCTTAGGATATGTTACCTGCTCCACTGCAGACTAGAGAAATAAATGTGTATTGAACCTTTTACTGCAAACTTGAAAATGCTAGAAAACCAAGCATGAAGAATAAATACATGGTGGGAAACACACAGGCATGTGCATATGCATATACATTGTAAGTTAGTAAGTTAGAAAGCTAGCTTTGTTGTATCTGAACACATGAATCTTTTTTGGTCAGTGTAGGAAGCACAGCCAGATCCTATAGGAATGAATACCTCAAATCTGTTGTCTGAGATTCTAGAGATTAAACCACTGTGCCATTTTTAACCCAGGCTGTACTGTTGTTTCTTACCAACAGCATAGGTTTTCATCACTGGAAGGAGCCTGTGTTCATTTCCTAGGGCTGCTGTAGCAAAGTAGTACAAACTGGATTGTTTAAACCAACAAAAACTCATTGTCTCTCAGTTCTGGAGGCCAGAAGTTCAAAATCAAGGTGTTGACCAAGGCCATTCTCCTGAAAGTGCTAGGGAAGGAGCTGTCCACGCCTCCCTCCTGGCTTCTGGGAGCCTCAGGTGTTCCTTGGCTTCTAGATGCATCATTCCAGTCCTCCATCTTCACATGGCATTCCCTCTGTGTGTCTCCACAGTGTCTTCCCTCTGTGCAGATCTATCTCTGTGTCCAAGTCTCCTCTTTTTATAAGGAAACCAGTCATAATGGACCCACCTGAATGACCTCATTTTAACTTGATTACCTCTGTAAAAAATGTATTTCCAAATAAAGTGACCTTATGAGGTATTGGAGATTAGGACCACAACATACCTTTTTTGGGAGGACACAATTCAACCTGTAAAAGAGCCTCAACAAAACTAAAAAATGAACGGAGAGTTGAAGGGGGCCAGCCCCTCCACACCTGTGGGTGTTTCTCATCAGGTGGGATGAGAGACTGAGAAAAGAAATAAGGCACAGAGACAAAGTATAAAGAAAGAACCCTGGGCCCAGGGGACCGGTGCTCAGCATACAGAGGACCCGCACCGGCCCCAGTCTCAGCTCTCTCAGTATTTATTGATTACTGTTTTCACTATCTCGGCAAGGGGAATGCAGCAGGAGAACAGGGTGATAGTGGGGAGAAGGTCAGCAGGAAAATCTGTGAGCAAAGGAATCTGTGTTACAAATAAGTTCAAGGGAAGGTACTATGCCCAGATGTGTACGTAGGCCAGATTTATGCTTCTCTCCACCCAAACATCTCAGTGTAGCAAAGAGTAACAGCAGCATTGCCGCCAGCGTATCTTGGCTCCAGCCACAGGGTGGTTTTCTCCTATCTCAGAATGGAACGAACATAGGATCGGGTTTTACACCAAGACATGCTGTTCCCAGGGGCATGCAGGAGACAGAGGCCTTCCTCATCTCAACCACAAGAGGCCTTCCTCTTTTACTAATCCCCCTCAGCACAGACCCTTTGCGGGTGTCGGGCTGGGGGATGGTCAGGTCTTTCCCTTCCCGGGAGGCCATATCTCAGGCTGTCTCAGTGGGGGGAAACCTTGGACAATACCCAGGCTTTCTTGGGCAGAGGTCCCTGCGGCTTTCCACAGTGCATTTTGCCCCTGGTTAATTGAGAATGGAGAATGGCGATGACTTTTACCAAGCATACTGCCTGTAAACATACTGTTAATGAGGCACGTCCTGCACAGTCCTAGATCCCTTAAACCTTGATTCCATACAGCACATGTTTCTGTAAGCACAGGGTTGGGGCTAAAGTTACAGATTAACAGCATCTCAAGGCAAAGCAATTTTCTTAGAACAGATCAAAATGGAATTTCTCATGTCTTCCTTTCTACATAGACACAGTAACAGTCTGATCTCTCTTTTCCCTACAGAGACTAATGTTCTGGAAAATATATTCTGCTTCCTAGTGCAGGCAATAGATTATTTGGGCTTCCATTTCTTTCCTTTCTTTCCCCATATTAGAAATTTAAGCTGAACCATATGAAATCACTATTTCGAAGAACAGAATGGTCAAATATTGACAATTTCCTATGGTTCAACCTAATAACTTAGGGACAGCCTTGTGGTACCCTACCCAGTCATCCTTCCACAGCCAAAAGATCAGCTGGAGCCCTCCATTGCCAGAGCTGACTGACCTGGGATGGCCAAGCCAGAGGAAGACCCACATCCTGGAAGCCCTGTCTCTAGTGCCCAACTCCAGTTCTCAAGTTGCAAGGGCCCAGCAGACATGGGGGCACTGCAGGGGTGAAGCTGGCAGTTCCTTCTCCCAGAAATTCTGAGAGAGCCTGGGAAAGTGCCCCAGGAGATGGCTGGGCTCACAGCTCTACAAGTTACAGGTCTGGCAATGGCCACCCTCTATTCCCAGTCTTCCAACAAATCCTGAAACTTAAGAGAGTGGACTCTTACAATAATTATATTTCACATGTTAAAAAATATGACTCCGAAGGAATAAGCCAGCGCTGCTCATTTAGCTAGTTTCACTTAACTAGTTGGGAGGAAGTTTAGACAATGAAGGTACTGTACTCTCATCGTTAGATTTCTCTGGCAGGCTTGCAGAACTGCTATGGCACACCAGACCTCCAGCCAAGTGAAAGAACCTAACTGAAAGAGTGCCAAATGACCAGGTTTTCTTCATGTTAAGTATGCCTGCCTCCCTTCGTATCCACTTTTTTCCCTTTACAGTTTCATTTCTTACACTGGTTTGCTCACATCCAGGTTAGATGCTGCACAAGATCAACTAAGGAAAAAGCTCAGTCACTGTTAACATAGGGTTCCCCATAGCCAGTGAGGGAAAAATGGCTTCCCTGCTTTGCAGCAGACTATTCCTAGCCTTCACCATGCCCTGGCACTCTTGCTTTCCTCAGGTTGTATTTTGACAAGTATGTAAGATAACAAAAGGTGGCAGAACAGGTAGAAAGAAGGAGAGAGATGCTATCAGAATTGCCAGCTCCACTCCATCACTGGCTTGCTGTGTGACCTAATGGAACTATTCCTCATTTCCTGTTTCCTTCTTTTTCCTTTCTTTTTTCTTTTTCTTTTTTTTTTTTTTTTTTCAAGACAGGGTCTGGCTCTGTCGCCTGGGCTGGAATGCAGAGACACAATCTCAGCTCAATGCAACCTCCACCTCCCAGGTTCAAGCGATTCTCCTGCCTCAGCCTCCCAAGTAGCTGGGACTATAGGCATACACCACCAAACCCAGCTAATTTTTGTATTGTTTGTAGAGACAGGGTTTTGCCATGTTGCCCAGTCTGGTCTCAAACTCCTGGGCTCAAGTGATCTGCCCACCTCAGCCTGCCAAAGTACTGGGATTACAGGCATGAGCCACCTTGCTCAACCTGTTTCCTTCTTTATACCAAGTGCTAACATTTTGAATGAATATTAGGAATTGATGCTGGTTAGTGCTAAAATATCTTTAAACTATCAGTGTAAACATAATTAGGCCGTGAGTTTTTGCTCTTACTCCCAGGTTTCTAAATGTCTAAGAAACAATAAAATGAGAGTCATGTACAGAAATATATTGTTGGAAGAATTTTTTCAAAAAGCAA